TATAACGTTACAGAACAAGCAGCGAATTCAACCACTTAAGAACTAAGGAAGTCTACATGGTGTTAATTGCTGGCCACAGTCCTCCCGATCTGGTTTTTTAAAAAAGTCCCCCGGGCCCCCATTTCAGTAGACGTGCACCATGCCGTAGAGGAACGTCCAGAACAGGACGTAGGTGAAGAGGCCCCCGATGAGGCCTCCTGTAAAGAGAGGTCTCCGTGATTTGAAATATTTGTTCCACCTCCTTCCCGCCTTGAGAATGAGGAGCAGGGAGAGCAGGACGGAGGCGAGCAGGTAGAAGATGAAGCCGTAGAGGCCGGTGAGGCCGAGGATGCCGGCCGTGGCCCCCGACAGCGCTGACACCGAGGTCCGGCAATAATCCAGGACGGCGGCGTTGCCCCGCACGGCCGCCTCGCTGATGAACGGCGGCCCTTCCCGCTTGGCCACCACCGCGGCCATCGCACCAGCCCGGGCTCGGCCTCTCGCTTTCTCGCGGAACAACGCGGAGCTGCGGAGAAAACCAAGTTACAAGTGGCGCCCGGAGCTCGGTGAGTTGGGTTCACGCCGCCCCCTCCCCCTGGAGCTTCCGAGACCTGGCACCAGTCCTGGGCCTCGGATCTTCCAAAGACGCCGAGGAGATTGAGGGTCCGGGCCGGCCGGGAGGTGGTGGCGCGTCTGCGTTCCCCGGCCACGGTGGCCCAGTTACCTGGAACACGGCGCCGGACACACTACTTAGCGTTCCCTCAGACGGGCAGTGGAAGAAATGCCCGCGGCGCCATCTTGCTCGGAAGACTGCCGGGAGGTCTCGGGCTGCGCACGCGCCCAGATCCCGCCCCGCCCTCCGCGCCTGCGCCGTGGGCGCCCCGGACACGCTCCGCCCTCTGCCCGCTTTTCTGCGCACGCGCAGGGACTTCCGAAAGCGGAGTGGCGCTCCGGCCAGTGATTGGCTGGAGGTTTGTTAACTATTCATGAGGGGGCGGGCCGAGCGGGGCGGCCTTTGTTAAGCAGCGAGGGCGCGACCGCGGGTACTCTGCTGCCGGCTTCTCGGAGCGGCGCTGGGCGACCAGAGCAGGGTCGAGATGTCCTACATCCCGGGCCAGCCGGTCACCGCCGTGGTGGTGAGTGCGCTTGCGCGGGCTCCTCCTCGTCTCACTTCTCTCAACTGGCTTTTTTCTTTGCCAGCAAAGAGTTGAAATTCACAAGCTGCGTCAAGGTGAGAACTTAATCCTGGGTTTCAGCATTGGAGGTGGAATCGACCAGGATCCTTCCCAGAATCCCTTCTCTGAAGACAAGACGGACAAGGTGAGGGGGTCTGGGGTCCTGGGACCGCTCCACACAGGGCTTGACTTGGGCTGCCCCTTTCCAGGGTATTTATGTCACACGGGTGTCTGAAGGAGGCCCTGCTGAAATCGCTGGGCTGCAGATTGGAGACAAGATCATGCAGGTAACAGGTGTCCCAAAGGAGGAGAAACAAGGTGAGGTGAGCCTGTGTTCTCTCCTGGGGCCAGGTGAACGGCTGGGACATGACCATGGTCACACACGACCAGGCCCGCAAGCGGCTCACCAAGCGCTCGGAGGAGGTGGTGCGTCTGCTGGTGACGCGGCAGTCGCTGCAGAAGGCCGTGCAGCAGTCCATGCTGTCCTAGCAGCCACCACCATCTGCGACTCCTGCCTGCCGCCTCTCTGTACAGTAACGCCACTTCCACACTCTGTCCCCATCTGGCTTCTGCTGACCGCTGGGCCCCAGCTCAGAAGGGCTATAGCTGGTCCCAGAGGCCTGGCCTGGCCTTCCTTCCCTTCTCCCATCCCTGGCCTGGGGCCTCTGGGACCGGCTTTCTCTCCTGGACACCGAGGATTGGAAATAAGGGCCTGGAGCTGAGTAGTAGCCAGTCTGCTGTGACCACAGGCTCAGGTCCGACCCTGCTGCTTGGCCACAGCAGTGGCTGGGCAAGTGGGAACCACTATCTCTTGGGAGCCCCCAAAAGCTGGGAAATGCTGGAGGAACCAGGCCTTTCCCGCTTTTGCCTGGCTGCAGGGTTCGGCTCCGCCCCTGCCCCCCAGCCCTCGTGTGTCCACACCGCAGTGCCTCTGCCCCTCGGGGGACTGGACACACATCCTGCCAGAGGCGCTACGAAGCTTTGCCCAGATGAAGCCAGGTGGGCTCCGCGTTCACTCCCACTCTCCCGAGGGGTGCTGGCCTCCCCAGGGTTTGCCTTCTTACGGATTTAGACGAGGTTCGAGGCTCACCTATCAGGGCAGCTCTCAGGATTGTCATTTTCCTCTTTGCCTGTGGGTTTAACTTTTGTATTTTTTTAATCACAAGTTTGATACAAAATGTTTTTATCGTACTCTTTGGAGATGCCCATTCTACTTTTGAATTTAGCTTTTACTAATTCGCATCTGGAAGCTCAGCAAGTGCACAAGCCTTACTTTGGTTACCGTGGAAACCACTGCCGCCCCTCCCCGATGTGGTGCGCTCAATAAAAATGCTGGAATTCACAGGGGGCTTTGCTGAGGCATGGGCTGGGATA